TGACCCCTGCCTACTCCTTTATGGTTTTTTTTTTTTTTTTTTTTTTTTTTTTTTTTTTTTGAGACAGCATCTGGCTCTGTCGTCCAGGCTGGAGTGCAGTGGCACCGTCTTGGCTCACTGCAAGCTCCGCCTCCCGGGTTCACGCCATTCTCCTGCCTCAGCCTCCTGAGTAGCTGGGACTACAGGCGCCTGCCACCACACCTGCCCTGACTACTCCTTTCTAAACAGAGAATCTGGTCTCTCAGTGGAAACTAGAAGTGGAAGATCAAGAGGAGAGAATTTCCATGAGTCTTAACTCCACATAATGGAAAATTTCCTCCAAAAAATTCAAAGAGAGTGTTACTGGCTAGAGAATTTAATAGCTGTGCAACCCTCAAAAGGCAAATATGCAGACACTTTTCAAAATAAGGGGAAAAAAATCATGCCCTGCCTGGAGAATCCCTATTGCACTGAGCCTGGAGGAATAAGAAAGCAACAAATGAGCCCAACCTGTTTGCTCAGGCTTCTCCAGGAAGGGATCGGATTGGTGAAAACTATTCACAAAGAACAAGATCCTCGGGCAAATATTGCTTTTTGATACTTGTCCTTTTCTCTCTTTACGCGCATTCTCTGCCCAGTATTATAATCGGGAAAAAAGAAATTGCTTAGTTCTGAATGTTATGTTTTGGGGCAAGTCCACCTATAAAGTACATTTCTCAAATAAAAGGAGAGGCAGAATAAGGGGAGGAGAAACGAGAGAAGAAGAATAGAAAAACAGAAGCTGAATTTGAAGGGAGTGAAAAGAAAGAAAATGGAAAGAAAACAAGAAAAATAAAGGGCAGTATCATAAAAGGTAGAGAGCTGCTTTGAATATCCCTAATTTAGTTTACCTGAAACAAAGTTCAGTAGAAATAGAATGAGGAAAACTGCCAAAAAGAGGGGACGTTTTTGGTAAAAGATCATTACTGTAATAGTAATAATCATGTTGCTATTGTATTGTAATCCAATATATATGTAAAGTTCCTTTCTTCCACCGAAGGAAATTATGAGAAGAAACTGCACGTTGGTGACTGAGTTCATTCTCCTGGGACTGACCAGTCGCCGGGAATTACAAATTCTCCTCTTCACGCTGTTTCTGGCCATTTACATGGTCACGGTGGCAGGGAACCTTGGCATGATTGTCCTCATCCAGGCCAACGCCTGGCTCCACATGCCCATGTACTTTTTCCTGAGCCACTTATCCTTCGTGGATCTGTGCTTCTCTTCCAATGTGACTCCAAAGATGCTGGAGATTTTCCTTTCAGAGAAGAAAAGCATTTCCTATCCTGCCTGTCTTGTGCAGTGTTACCTTTTTATCGCCTTGGTCCATGTTGAGATCTACATCCTGGCTGTGATGGCCTTTGACCGGTACATGGCCATCTGCAACCCTCTGCTTTATGGCAGCAGAATGTCCAAGAGTGTGTGCTCCTTCCTCATCACGGTGCCTTATGTGTATGGAGCGCTCACTGGCCTGATGGAGACCATGTGGACCTACAACCTAGCCTTCTGTGGCCCCAATGAAATTAATCACTTCTACTGTGCGGACCCACCACTGATTAAGCTGGCTTGTTCTGACACCTACAACAAGGAGTTGTCAATGTTTATTGTGGCTGGCTGGAACCTTTCTTTTTCTCTCTTCATCATATGTATTTCCTACCTTTACATTTTCCCTGCTATTTTAAAGATTCGCTCTACAGAGGGCAGGCAAAAAGCTTTTTCTACCTGTGGCTCCCATCTGACAGCTGTCACTATATTCTATGCAACCCTTTTCTTCATGTATCTCAGACCCCCCTCAAAGGAATCTGTTGAACAGGGTAAAATGGTAGCTGTATTTTATACCACAGTAATCCCTATGCTGAACCTTATAATTTATAGCCTTAGAAATAAAAATGTAAAAGAAGCATTAATCAAAGAGCTGTCAATGAAGATATACTTTTCTTAAAAATCAGTATTCTTTTGGTTTCTAAAGCCCTT